TCATTTTGTTCTGTACTAAGAAAAATTCTTATCCTGTTGATCTATGACCTTACCCCCAACCCTGTGCTCTCTGAAACATGTGCTGTGTCCACTCAGGGTTAAATGGATTAAGGGCGGTGCAAGATGTGCTTTGTTAAACAGATGGTTGAAGGCAGCATGCTCCTTAAGAGTCATCACCACTCCCTAATCTCAAGTACTCAGGGACACAAACACTGCAGAAGGCCGCAGGGTCCTCTGCCTAGGAAAACCAGAGACCTTTGTTCACTTGTTTATCTGCTGACCTTCCCTCCACTATTGTCCTACGACCCTGCCAAATCCCCCTCTGCGAGAAACACCCAAGAATGATCAATAAAAAAAATAAATAAATAAAATAAAAAAAAGAAAGTTGCACAGCATATTCCAACAAATATCAGTTTGGTACCTTTAGAGCCTTACTTTGTTGTAGTGATTATCAGCTGAAAATTATGTCTGTTGTAACTTTGGTAAGCATTCCACTTTGGTTATTTATTAGTGGTATTTTTTTTTTAAGTGTCAAGTGTCAAATCTTGGGACTATTAAAATACCATGGTAAGTAAAAAAAAAATATGGTCTGAGAACTGGTACCTATCCACGACATAAGTGCAGAAACTGAGAGTATGAGTTTGCATACTTTCAAAGTTACTCGACAGAGTTATTTCGTATATGCTAAAAAATAATAAGAAAAATCTGTACGTGTCTTTTCCATGTTTACATTTTTAAATTTCATTTTCCTAAGTATATTTTTGTGTATATTATAAAAGTAGTAGACTTCCAAGGACTAGGAGAACAACCTTAGATAGTAGAGAATCACCTAAACGACCTATATCTTCTTCAACAGCTTAAGCTGTGTACTGCGCTAGAGCCTCCCTCAATGAGGAACTACAATGCCCAGAATTCCCCCAAAATGCGTGAGCGACGTCCATTTCACCCACCTCGCCGCGACCCACCCTGGGATATGTAGTGCGTGACTTCCGCAGTGCACGCTGCGCCTGCCGGGCATTTTTTCCTGGTTTGGGGGCAAGGTCTCATGGGAAAGGTCATGTCTCTCGAAGAAAGGTTATAAACCCTGAGATATGAGGGTTGGGCGAGACATCCGAGCCTGTTTCGTTCCGTGTTGGGACCAGGAATAACCCTGACTTCTGAGCTTTCATAACCCCAGGATCCTCCAGAAAATTTGCGGCGCGCTGAGGGAAAACCTTGCTGGCAAGTCGGGACTGTGTGGCAGCGGCTATTTTTCTTTTCCCACCCAGCACGTTTTCGGGCTGGGGACATAGGGTTCAGTTGAGATACGGAGGCTTCCTTCGGGATATTGGGTTCTCTGAAGTGCGGATGGACTAGGGCAGGGCTGAGACCCCATTCATTCACTCATTTGTTTAGCTCTCCTTTATGCCCGGCGCAGAAGATACCCCTTAGGGTCCCAAGGCCCTTCCTGTAGTTAAGTTCCTTCCTTAAGGTCATTCAGCTGGGGCAAAGCTGGGGACTCGACACCTTTCTATGCTAACCATTGAGCTGCCTCCACTTTGAGCAGCTCAGTGGATGAATATAGTATCTTGAGGATACCTTTGATTTGTGCAGGGTTTTCTTGTGCAGGTTTGTGACCCAGGTCAGCTTAGGTCAGGATGCTGTACTGCTTGCCACAAAATAGCCTGTACTGTCGCGTCGTTTTTTCTTGTGAACAGACTGTTTGGCATAGCCGTAGAGAGGGGTCTGAGACATGAATTTAGTGATACAGCGTTGATTTGTTTGTGTAATGAAGCTGTTCAAGTGGAAAGAACTGAGTTGTAGTCCCTGCTTCACTAGTACTAGAAGGATTTTTTAAACCTTTTTGAACCTATTTTGCCTTATCTGTAAAATGGAAATAATATCAACCTGGAAGGTTAGCTGAGAGAATTTAATGAGATAATGTGTAGCATAACCATGTTAAACCAATTCTTTTATAGAAGCTGTACATTGGAATGCGTTTACAGTCATTGTAATGGAAGCAAAATACATGAAGGAAAAACTGTTATTTGTATCCCTGCTTATTGCACCTGACGACTAGTTGCAGATGGTTTTGTTTACCTAAGAAAACTTGTGATATAAATGAAAAAAACACCTGTTTTCCTAGAGTCATTGGTTACAAATATGCTTCGTCTAAGAGCTATTTGTCCATTCTCCTGGAGAGTGTTTCAATTTCGACCCATCAGTTGTGAACCACTAATTATTCAGATGAATAAGTGTACAGATGAGGAGCAAATGTTTGGTTTTATTGAAAGAAACAAAGCCATACTTTCAGAAAAGCAAGTGGGATGTGCATTTGATATGCTTTGGAAGCTTCAAAAGCAGAAGACCAGCCTGTTAAAAAATGCTGAGTATGTCAGAGACCATCCTCAATTTCTTACTCTTCATAATTTAGCTACAAATAAATTCAAATTAATGAATGACGATACCCTGGTGAATGTGTTATACGTCACACAACAGTAAGTAATTTACTTTTATATTTTATGGAATGTATGTATGGAGGATTCTTTCTTTTTTATTAAGGTTTGCTGGTGAGGCCCATGACCCGCTAGTTGAAGCACTAGTTACAGAAGCATGGAGAAGGCTAGAAAGGCAAGTACCCTGGGTTCATCTTGAAGATCAGGTAATGTTCTCCTTTGTATATTTCCTTTAATAGGTTTGATATTAAACTGCTCTCAGAATTTTCCTCTTGCCTAGCAGATCAGCATTTGTATTTTAGTCCATTAATGGGAAAAATAGCTGATATTGTTCATAGGAACTTGGAAACCACACAGGACTTAAGGTAAATTTATTTAGGGAATCTTGTGTTGTGGTGTAAAAATCTTTGCATCTTTTTTCTTTTTCAGTTCCTTGTCTGTCTTGATGGTCAACATATCTTCTTTAATATCACGACATTTTCAACAACAACTGGTGAACAAAACAGAACTTCTTTTTGACACCATAGATTCTTCTGAGGTCAACGTTGCAAAAAGCATAGCAAAGTTTCTTCGAAATGTTAGATATCGTTATCAACCACTATTAGAAAGATGTAATAACGTATTTTTAAGTAATGTGGACCACCTTGATTTGGATTCCATCAGTAAAATACTTAGTGTATACAAATTTCTACAATTTAATAGTTTTGAATTTATTATAATGGCTAAAAAGAAGCTAACTGAAATGATTCCTCTGTGTAATCATCCTGCTAGCTTTGTAAAATTGTTTGTAGCATTGGGACCCATTGCAGGACCTGAAGAAAAGAAACAGTAAGTTCAGTTTAAAATGCATTACTTTTTTTTCAACCAAAAACTTTTTTTTTTTTGCTTCTAGACTTAAATCAACTATGTTATTGATGTCAGAGGACCTAACTGGCGAGCAAGCCCTGGCAGTGTTGGGAGCAATGGGAGATATGGAAAGCAGAAACTCATGTCTGATTAAAAGGTATCTTTTCTGAAATTTACGACGTTAAGTTTACTGGTTATAATATATGCTCTATCCTTTTTAGAGTTACTTCAGTTCTGCATAAACATTTGGATGGCTATAAACCATTAGAGTTGTTGAAGATAACTCAAGAATTAACTTTTCTGCATTTCCAAAGGAAGGAGTTTTTTGCGAAACTTAGAGAATTACTGCTTAGGTAAGATTAAAATAGAAATTTTGTTTAGTGTTCTGATGTATTCTTTTCATTTTTCATTTTGCAGTTATTTGAAAAATAGTTTCATACCAACTGAGGTGTCTGTTCTGGTCCGTGCTATTTCCCTGCTCCCTTCTCCTCACTTGGACGAAGTGGGGATATCCCGAATTGAAGCCGTTTTACCACAGTGTGACCTAAATAACCTGAGTAGTTTTGCCACATCTGTTTTAAGATGGATTCAGCATGATCACATGTATTTGGATAATATGACTGCGAAACAACTGAAACTACTTCAAAAATTAGATCACTATGGTCGTCAGAGACTACAACACAGCAACAGTTTGGATCTGTTACGGAAGGAACTTAAATCTCTCAAAGGAAACACGTTTCCTGAGTCACTTCTTGAAGAAATGATTGCTACTTTACAGCATTTCATGGATGATATTAATTACATAAATGTTGGGGAGATTGCATCTTTTATTTCTAGTACTGATTACCTCAGTACTTTGCTACTAGATAGGATAGCCTCAGTGGCTGTTCAGCAGATTGAAAAGGTGAAATTTAAATGGTAGACATTAATTTTATATAAACTATAAATTTTTTGTTCTTTTTATACAGATCCATCCTTTTACAATCCCTGCTATTATTCGTCCATTCAGCGTATTGAACTATGATCCACCTCAAAGGGATGAATTTTTGGGAACTTGCGTGCAACATCTTAATTCTTACTTAGGTAGGTATATTGTTTGGTAATACATTGAGTGAATACCTTTAAAAAAATCTTAATTTTCTTTTAGGTATATTGGATCCTTTTATATTAGTGTTTCTTGGTTTCTCTTTGGCCACACTTGAATATTTTCCAGAAGATCTGCTAAAGGCAATTTTTAACATCAAATTCTTAGCTAGATTGGATTCTCAACTTGAAAGTATGTATCTATCTTTTAATTTATTTAATTATATCAAAATTCATTAGTATTTTATTAATTTCAGTTTTATCTCCATCTCGAAGTGCAAGAGTCCAGTTTCATCTTATGGAGTTAAATAGATCAGTCTGCTTGGAATGCCCTGAGTTTCAGATTCCATGGTTTCATGACCGCTTCTGTCAACAATATAATAAAGGTTTGAGTTTTCTTTTAGTCAGATAGCAAAGTTAAGTAGACTAATTATTTATTTTTTTATAAAGGTATTGGTGGCATGGATGGAACACAACAGCAGATTTTTAAAATGTTAGCAGAGGTACTAGGAGGAATCAATTGTGTAAAAGCCTCGGTTCTTACGCCTTATTACCACAAAGTAGGTAAGTTATTGGGTAGGTTATTAGTTACTTTCATTCATACTACCAGTTTCTATGCTTCCTTAAGATTTTGAGTGTATCTTGGATAAAAGAAAAAAACCTCTTCCGTATGGAAGCCATAATATAGCATTGGGACAACTACCAGAAATGCCCTGGGAATCAAATATCGAAATAGTTGGATCAAGGCTGCCACCAGGGGCTGAAAGGTAATTTATTTCTTAGTTTTAGATTGTATTAATTTAGGAGTAAATATTTTTTTATTTTATGTAGGATTGCTTTGGAATTTTTGGATTCAAAAGCACTTTGTAGAAATATCCCTCACATGAAAGGAAAATCTGCTATGAAAAAACGACATTTGGAAATTCTGGGGTATCGTGTAATTCAGGTATGAAATACTCATGTAATTCAGCCTCTAAAACTTTCATTCAAACAACATTACTTATTTTCAGATTTCCCAGTTTGAATGGAACTCTATGGCACTGTCAACAAAGGATGCTCGGATGGACTACCTGAGAGAATGTATATTTGGAGAAGTCAAGTCATGTTTGTAGTTTTTATTTAAAATGAATGTTATCGTGTGTTACATTTGGACCTATTTTAATAAAGTGGCCTGTCTCAATTAAAAAATAGGTACAAATGTCCTAAGGTGGGAACATGCCTGGCATGTTTGAGAATAACAAAGGATCCAGTGTGGCTGGAGCAGAACAAGTGGGGAGTGGGGTGGGAGTGTATAAGAGAAAAGATAAGAGATAACAGAGTCAAATACAACCTCTTGGCTACTCTGAGCGAGATGAGAAGCCATTGGGGGCTTTTCAAGTAAGGAATGATATGAATTCACATTTTAACTGCGTTACTTTGGCTACCTTGTTGAGATAAGAAAAGACTACGATGAGGCAAATGTGTAAGAAAGAAAACTCTTTACGAGGTCATTGCAATAATCCAGACAACAATGGATGGTGGCTTGGAGAGAGTGGTAGCAGTGGAGGTAATAAGAAGTAGTCAGATTTTTTGGATGTATGTTGAAGATAAAGGCAACAGAATTTGCTCACTGATTGGATATGAGGTATGAGACAAATAGGAGTCAAGGATAATTCTAAGTTTTTGTCCTAAGCAACTAAGAGGATGTCATTAGCATTAACTAAGATGGGGATAGTCTATAGGAAGAGCAAGATGGGGGGCAGGTGGTGGGGGTTGATCACAAGTTTGTTTTAGATATGTTGAGTTTGTGATGTCTTTTAAACATCTAAGTGGATATATCAAATAGAGAATTCAGTAAATGAGCTTGGAGGTCAGGGAAGAGGTCCAGGCCCCAGATATAAATGTATAAATGTCAGCAGTATTCAATGCCATGAGAGTAGATGAAATCGCTTAAAATGAGATTAGAGAAGAGTGTGAATGGAGGAGAGGTCTGAGGACTGAGTTTTCAAGTGCCCCAACATTAAAAGATTAAGAGGAAGAGGAGGAATCAGGAAAGGAGACTGAGCAGGGATGGCCAATGAGGTAGGAGGAAGGAAGGTAAGTAATACTTCCTAGAAGCCAAGTGGATAAAGCATTTCAAGGGGGAGGTGAGTAGTTGTATCAGATGCTGCTGATAGGTCAGGAAAGATGACAAATGGGAAATGGCTATTAAATTTAGCAACATGAAAATCATTAGTACTTTGAAAATAGTCGTTTTGAAGTGGTGCATGTGAAAGCCTGACTGGTTCAAGAGAAAATGGGAGGAGATACATTTTCTCCTAAATGGAAGCAAAGAAATGGGGTAGTAGCTGAGTGGACCATCTTGACCTGGTGTAATCCTACACATTGAGGGAATAATGGCTTCTCCCTGTCTTACAACACATTTATTCAATAAAATGGTTACTAAGGGCCTACTGTGTGATATAATCCCCAACCCTTCCTC